GGTCCCCTTATTTCTTTCTCTATACTTTGTCTCTGTGTCTTTTTCTTTTCCAAATCTCTCGTCCCACCTTACGAGAAACACCCACAGGTGTGTAGGGGCAACCCACCCCTACAATAATGGTTCCCAGAGTGTCCCTCTCAGACCAATAAAACATAGCAAAACTACGTGATAACCAGGCTGGAATGTATGTGAATTGTTCGAGTGAGTCTGTGTCACTTGAACTGTACTGGGCAGTACCTAGGGGCTTCATGTAAGGCATGAAGGGCTCCAGAAAGAACCCGCTCTTTGCCTTCAGTTGTATTCTATATGTTTAATACACAGCACAGCAGAAGCAATCAGCTCTCCCCAATGTTACTTATCCCATAAATCATCTTTCCTTACACCTACGTATTTTCTTCTGTATTCAATTTTATTAATGGATCATCTGATCTCCAGCTTTGCTGGTTTAGAACCTCTGTGCTCATCTTAAGCTCCTCAAGGAGAAAAGGACTATTGTAATCATCTTTCAACGAGTTTGTAAAAACAATTCCCCCATCACAGCACTGTGCCTCATAGGGTTTAAAATTTGACCGAATGACTGACTTTACATACATCCTTCCCAGACCCTTTAGGACTACTGCTCCCCTAGAGGTTTTCTCTGCCCTTTGGAAAACAGGTAGGGGAAGAGGGATCTAGAAATGGCAGTATTCATTAAGATAGCCAAAGCTTGATAGGAAGAGACATTCATTTTACTGTGGTAATTAAAGTGAAAATGGGAGAATAAGAAGGCATGCTGCTTCTTTTTCAGGAGTCTTGGCAAGGGTTCTAGTTTTAAAAGAAAGAGACACAGCCAACTAGATTGAAATGATGTGGAGTTCATCCCTCCACAGTCATATTTTACTGAGCCATTTTTCAATAAATGGACTAAATTGTCCCTTGGAACTCAGTAGGTGGTGCTCTTGTGCTATAGCATAGCATCGGCTTTGGAGAGGTTCTGAGAGCACAGCGGCTGGTTCCAGGGCCTGTGTCCTGTCAGTCCCCTTTCATAGCTGCCAGGCACACACCTGGAGGGCATCACATGGCTGGTCTGGTGAGAGGCTTTCTGTCTTTGGAAATGAGGGGGTGAATTAAGGTCTTTACCTTCTCTAGCCTGTCTGAGCTCTGCTTTCCAGGGGAACCTAAATGAGAGGTTTTCTAACCTTTTAAAGAAAAAAAAAATGTGACTGTTTATCCAAACAATTACGATGTGTATTGTTACCAGTTTTCCAAGATTTTTTATATTGTTATTCATCTGTGATTCCTCAAATCAAAGTTCCTTTCCACATAACTCAGGGTATCATTCTTGTTTATGTTTTCCTTTATGTTAATGTTTGTTTCCTGTTTAAGCTTCAGAGAAGATGCAGCAGAAAGAAATAAATATGTAGTAGAGAAATTTGGAAGTGATGAAGGAATACAGGTGAAAGCCATCGAGTTCATGCAGCAGCTAGTAGTAACTTAGCTGACAACAGACCCTTTTGGCAGGAGCCCATTGCTTTACTCCTTTTGCTATATAATGAGTTCCTTGGTCCGAAGTTGGTTGTGATACCATGATGGTGAATAAGGAATCCAGTCAAGTCCACATTTGGTGATGCTGGAGAAGTGTGGTGGGCAAAGAAGATAAATTTAAATCCAGAGTGAGTTATCTATTACAAGGAGGACAAATCTGTTGCCTGAAGCATTTCAGGGTCTGCTTTTTCATCAAGTTTCTGTAGGGGTTGTATAAAACGAAAGTTACTTCACCTATATCCACCAACTGGTAGGGGAGAGGCAAAATGCTAGTGGGACTCACAGCCTGGATGTGCTGATCTGACCCATTCAGTCACCTGTGATGTCGAAAGGCTACCAGCCAGGTCCGAGTGAGGCCAGGCTGTGGGGCCAGCAGCTGGGCTCCTGAGCTGTGCTGCTGCAGATCCAGTGATGTGCAGTGTGTTTTGTCAAGACAGAGTGCTTCCTCTCCAGTCTACTGTCTAGTATCTTGTGCACTGAGTTTTTAGGTTTTAATGACCGTAGTCCTGATTTACATACTTTGCAGTTGATTTTTTTTTAGCCATCTTTTAATTCTGCCTTTTCAATTTATACTTTCTTATTTTTTAATTAGCTTTTTTAAAAAGCACCCTAAATATACTGATTTTTGTTGGTTTTAAAAATCACCTTAAATATATTTTGTTGGGATTATTTTAGTGTCTTAAGTATACTTTGTTAGGATTTTTTAGCATCTAAATATACCTATTTGTTGGACTGATTAACTTCATCTGAAGTGAATTTGTGATCTAATGTCTGATATTGTTAGTTGCATTTATTTCTTCATGTACTTTAGAACTTTGGTTAAATGACATGTTTTGAATGAGGTTTTAAAAACTTTTCACTCATTCAGTCATTTTTCGCCTCTTTCTCCCTCTCTGCACACTCTCCCCTGTGTAGCCTCATTCTGCTTGTCTCTGTCTGGCTTCCATGGAGCCTGGGTGCAGAACTAGCTTTCACAGTGGGGGCTTAGTTACCTGGGCATTCATGGCTGCTTCACGCAGTGCCTGGTCCTGCCTGACAGGTGTCCTCCATCCTCCCTAGACCGCCACTCCATAGGAGGCAAGGATGCTGCGAGCCTTCCTTCAGGCATGGAGGGGTAGGGCTCTAGTCAGCACCTTCCATCCCACCTTCCAGCAAGGGTGCTAGTTTCTCACTCTGTCGTTTGTGCCTCTGTTTAGCCCCCAACCCTTCTAAGACCCAAACCTACAGTTTCATTGCCTGTTTTTGGACCCTAGCATAGGAGGGGCTGGCTGCTCATGGTTTTGTCCTCGGGGTCTTGCCTCTTTGTGTTTCTGTCTCGTATCGATTTCATAGAAATGTTTATTTTGTGTGTGTGCTTGCCTGTATCCTTTTCCTTTTTTCTTTTTATGTTTCCCCTCTCATTGCTGTATGTTTGGAGTAAAGAGAATCCATCCAAAAGTGAATTTACCGTGCCATCTTAACTGGAAGTCACATGGGCAGAGAGTTTAAAGGAAAGAAAGATACTTGGTTTTACATAGTACTGAAAGCTAACCACAAGAACGCTTCCTATGTGAGCTCAGTGACCCATAGCATATAGTTACTTAAACTCCGTCTGAGGCTTGCAGGCCCCAAAAGATGAGTGGGATTAGGCAGGTGGGATTTATTAGGGTGCTATGGTTCTCTACAAAGGTTTCACCTTCTATTTTTCATTTTGGTGGTAATTTTTTAAAAATTCATAATTCCACACACCTAAATGCCTGCAATTCTAACTAAGTAATGTCTTAAAATTTCAGTGCCTGGAGTTGTGTTTGTATTGGTGCCAAGGAGCACTGCTTTAAATATAGGGAGATATTATAAAAGAACAGAGGTGAAAATGTAAATAACGTGTTTGAGCTAAGAGATTGCCGTTGCACAGTGGTTCTGAAGAGGAAAGTGATGCGTGAATTAAGCTGTCTCCCTGCATGTGTTAGTATTGGCCAGTCAACAGAACCTGCCTGTCGGTACCAAGCCCTACATGGTTAGTCCAAAGTGAGTTTCAATGACTGCATCATTGATCACGCTGAATTAATTTTGTCAATTTAAATTTTACTCATTTTGTAGATTTGTTGGTATTTAATTTGTATATTTTTTATATTGTGGTTGTGTAAGAGTTACAAGCATAAAGGTTTTACTGGTTTATGTTTGTTAATATTTAACTAATAAGAAGAATGACTTTAGATAATACTGGGAGCTCTCAACAGTTTTTAAGTTTGAGAACCATGGGTCAAATGGTAATTTAACTCTTGCTGTTGGTTGCAGCAAGCACCTTGCATTTGATTTTGATGTCTTTAGCTCACTCCTGCTCATGCTTCCTGACCTGCTTAGCTCAGGATCGTTTCTCTCTGGGGACTCTGACACCTCCATGCCGGGCTGGTGCCCCTTCCTCATGCTGCCTGCAGCCCCCTGTGTTTCCTTCTCTCCCAGCCCTTCCCACAGTGTAATCTGTGTATGGGTCCCAATTTCCTCATTAGCCATAAGTTGCTTGAGAGTGGGGAACACTGTCATCTTTTTATTTGCAGTGATTTTCAGAGCTCTTGTCATAAAATAGGCTCCTAATAAATGTATGGGTTTCCTTGTTTTTGTTTAGGTAGTAATAAATTACCTGTAGAATCAAGGAGAGAAAGAGGCAGAAATAACTTGGAGCCAAGTCACAAGGCAAGAAGAAGCTTCCTAATATTTTAATAACTAATGTGTTCCTCAGCTCACTTTCTAACTGGTCTAACCAAAACCCAAGTCTTACTGTCAGGTAAGTGAAGTGAGGACAAGAAACGCAAGGAAAGAAATGCTTCTATTTGTTCCCTTTCTTACAGATTTAATGTGTGCCGACCATTTCCTTCAGTGCTGGACAGGCTGCTGTGAAGGGACATCACCTTTTCGCTTTTTCCAAGATGGCTCAAGATTCAGTAGATCTTTCTTGTGATTATCAGTTTTGGATGCAGAAGCTTTCTGTATGGGATCAGGCTTCCACTTTGGAAACCCAGCAAGACACCTGTCTTCACGTGGCTCAGTTCCAGGAGTTCCTAAGGAAGATGTATGAAGCCTTGAAAGAGATGGTAAGTAGTGGACCAGAATAATGAAATTATTTTTTACTGACCAAAATTTATTTTTCTTTCACAGGATTCTAATACAGTCATTGAAAGATTCCCCACAATTGGTCAACTGTTGGCAAAAGCTTGTTGGAATCCTTTTATTTTAGCATATGGTAAGAATCAAAAACGTGTCCTCTCAAAATGGTGATAAAACTTATTAAGTTTTCCTTTTTGTAGATGAAAGCCAAAAAATTCTAATATGGTGCTTATGTTGTCTAATTAACAAAGAACCACAGAATTCTGGACAATCAAAACTTAACTCCTGGATACAGGTAAGAGAGTAAATCTTGCTCTGCACTTCTTTAGAAGTTAACTTTTTCTGTTTATGTTTTTTAGGGTGTATTATCTCATATACTTTCAGCACTCAGATTTGATAAAGAAGTTGCTCTTTTCACTCAAGGTCTTGGGTATGCACCTATAGATTACTATCCTGGTTTGCTTAAAAATGTGAGTATTTAAAATTTATCACTTTTGAAATGTGAGTTAACCTGCAACTGATTTTGTTTTACAGATGGTTTTATCATTAGCGTCTGAACTCAGAGAGAATCATCTTAATGGATTTAACACTCAAAGGCGGTAGGTGTTAAACTAAACATCCTTCTTCTCAGATTTGAGTGATTATTTCTTATTTCTTCCATAGAATGGCTCCCGAGCGAGTGGCGTCCCTGTCACGAGTTTGTGTCCCACTTATTACCCTGACAGATGTTGACCCCCTGGTGGAGGCTCTCCTCATCTGTCATGGACGTGAACCTCAGGAAATCCTCCAGCCAGAGTTCTTTGAGGCTGTAAACGAGGCCATTTTGCTGTAAGTGGCAAATGTTTCCTGTCATCCTGCGTTGTTTAAAATTTTGTTTATTTCTTTCTGAAAGGAAGAAGATTTCTCTCCCCATGTCAGCTGTAGTCTGCCTCTGGCTTCGGCACCTTCCCAGCCTTGAAAAAGCAATGCTGCATCTTTTTGAAAAGCTAATCTCCAGTGAGAGAAATTGTCTGAGAAGGATCGAATGCTTTATAAAAGATTCATCGCTGGTACGTACTGGGTTTTGATGAAGGGAAAAATCTTTCACATTCTCATGGTCTTCTCCTTTTACAGCCTCAAGCAGCCTGCCACCCTGCCATATTCCGGGTTGTTGATGAGATGTTCAGGTAAACGTTACACTGTTTCTTCTAGTAATTGAAACGTGTTCTGATCTGACTTTGCATTGTTCAGGTGTGCACTCCTGGAAACCGATGGGGCCCTGGAAATCATAGCCACTATTCAGGTGTTTACGCAGTGCTTTGTAGAAGCTCTGGAGAAAGCAAGCAAGCAGGTTTGTTATATCACATATATTACTCATTCATCTCATGCTCTTTGGATTTTCCATCCTGTGGCAGCTGCGGTTTGCACTCAAGACCTACTTTCCTTACACTTCTCCATCTCTTGCCATGGTGCTGCTGCAAGACCCTCAAGGTGAGTTAGGGTTGACTTTGCCCACATCAGAATTGCCCTCTGACGTATCTCTCTCCACCCGCAGATATCCCTCGGGGACACTGGCTCCAGACACTGAAGCATATTTCTGAACTGCTCAGAGAAGCAGTTGAAGACCAGACTCATGGGTGAGCAAACACTGACCACTCCCAAATCTACTGTCAACTGCCATGTGTTCTGCCTCTGTTCCAGGTCCTGCGGAGGTCCCTTTGAGAGCTGGTTCCTGTTCATTCACTTCGGAGGATGGGCTGAGATGGTGGCAGAGCAATTACTGATGTCGGCAGCCGAACCCCCCACGGCCCTGCTGTGGCTCTTGGCCTTCTACTACGGCCCCCGTGATGGGAGGCAGCAGAGAGCACAGACTATGGTGGGTAGCAGGCCCCACTGCATGTGTTTGGGTAACCTCTCCCCTGTGAAATACTATTGCCCAGGTCCAGGTGAAGGCCGTGCTGGGCCACCTCCTGGCAATGTCCAGAAGCAGCAGCCTCTCAGCCCAGGACCTGCAGACGGTAGCAGGACAGGGCACAGACACAGACCTCAGAGCTCCTGCACAACAGCTGATCAGGCACCTTCTCCTCAACTTCCTGCTCTGGGCTCCTGGAGGCCACACGATCGCCTGGGATGTCATCACCCTGGTAAGTCTCCCTGTGGTCCAGCATCCTAGTACTTAATTTGCCTTCTCTTCTGTCCTGATTGCAGATGGCTCACACTGCTGAGATAACTCACGAGATCATTGGCTTTCTTGACCAGACCTTGTACAGATGGAATCGTCTTGGCATTGAAAGCCCTAGATCAGAAAAACTGGCCCGAGAGCTCCTTAAAGAGCTGCGAACTCAAGTCTAGAAGGCACGCAGGCCGTGTGGGTGCCCGGCGTGAGGGATCAGGCTCGCCAGGGCCACAGGACAGGTGATGACCTGTGGCCACGCATTTGTGGAGTAAGTGCCCTCGCTGGGCTGTGAGAATGAGCTGTACACATCTTGGGACAATCTGCTAGTATCTATTTTACAAAATGCAGAGCCAGGTCCCTCAGCCCAGACTCAGTCAGACATGTTCACTAATGACTCAAGTGAGCCTTCGGTACTCCTGGTGCCCGCCCGGCCAGACCGTCAGCTTGATAATTACTAAAGCAAAGGCCTGGGTGGGAGAACAGGTTTCTAGTTTTTACCCAAGTCAAGCTGCACATCTATTATTTAAAAATTCAAAGTCTTAGAACCAAGAATTTGGTCATGAACCATTAAAGAATTTAGAGAGAACTTAGCTCTTTTTAGACTCTTTTTAGGAGTCAGGGATCTGGGATAAAGCCACACTGTCTTGCTGTATGGAGAAATTCTTCAAGGGGAGTCAGGGTCCCTCAGGCTTCCCTTGTGTCTCCCTGGACCTGCCTGACAGGCCACAGGAGCAGACAGCACACCCAAGCCCGGGCCTCCGGCACACTCTTTCCACTCTGTATTTGCTAAATGATGCTAACTGCTACCAAAAGGCCCTTGGGACATCAGAGGAGCCGGCAGGCGAAGGTAGAGGATGTGTTCCAGAAACATTAGAAGGCAGGATTAATTCAGTTAGTTAGTTCTCTTGTTAAATGGAAATGGGAATTGGAAATTCCTGATAAAGAATTGGCCTGGCTGGGTGCAGTGGCTCACACCTGTGATCCCAGCACTTTGGGAGGCCAAGGCAGGGGGATTACTTCAGCCCAGGAGTTCCAGACTGCCTGGCTAACATGGCAATACCCTATCTCTACTAAAAATACAAAAATTATCGGGGTGCAATGGCATGCATCTGTAATCCCAGCTATTCAAGAGGCTGAGGCATGAGGATCTCTTGAACCCGGGAGGTGGGAGTTGTAGTGAGCCGAGATCATGACACTGCACTCCAGCCTGGGCAACAGAGCGAGACCATCTCTTAAAAAAAGGCATTGTTAGTGTAATCTCAAGGTTAACATTTATTTCATGTCAGTACAGGGTGCTTTTTCCTTTCAGGGACATTCTGGAATTGTATTGGTTGTACATTCTTTTGTGTCTATTCTGTTTGTCAAGTGAGTCAAGACTTGCTTTTGTCCATTTTGATTTGTGTGTATTAGTCTGAGTCTTGGCTCCGTTTTGAGGTATGAGCAAAGTTTTGCTGGATTAGAAGTTAACCTTTAGGGAAATTCCTTATTTTGGTATGTGGCAATGCTAATAGATCCACTGAAGATCTGGAAAATTCCAGGAACTTTTCACCTGAGCCTTTCTTCTGAGAAATGCTGCAGTCAGAAGGGTGTGCTGGTAAAGTATTTTGGTGGCAGCTGCCATCATGGTCATTGCCTTCATATAACATGCTTCGTGCTCATGGTCATTGCCTTCATATAACATGCTTCGTGCCATCATGATCCTTGCCTTCATATAACAAACATGCTTCGTCAGAGGTGTTGGGGTTGAAAAAGGAGCTGCATGCTTCACTGGAGTTGAGGGCCTCTCTCCTGTTCTGACTTTAAGCCAGAACTTGTGGCTGGGCCATGGAAGCTGTGACTCCTCTGTGGACATGGTGGCAGCAGGGAACCCCTAGAGAGAGGGGCCACTGGGACCAGGCCTCCTGTTGTGGAGGGACTCCTGGGACAGTCCTCCACCCTGTCCTGTGGTCCTGTGTACAGGGTTGGCCTCTTCCTCCTCCCCTGCCAGGCCTCTGCCCATGCCCCTTCCTTCCTTCTCCTGGGACTGGTGAAGCTAGGCATCTGGAAGACTTCTTCCTAGCCTGGAAGCCCTGACCTCGGCCCATCTGCAGAATCTCCCAGTTCCTTCACAGCTGCCGAGTCCTCTCACGGGTGCGGTGGAGGCGGCCTTGCCGGTGGTGCTTTCTGGGCAGCCAGGGGTTCCTGGGTGGGAGGACTGTCCCTCTGGGGACGTGGCACTGAAGTGCCTGCTGGCTTCATGTGGCCCTTTGCCCTTTCCCAGCCTGAGAGATGCTCAAAGGTGGGGAGCTGGGGGAGCCACCCCTCGGCCATTCCCTCCACCTCCAAGACAGGTGGCGGCCGGGCAGGCACTCTTAAGCCCACCTCCCCCTCTTGTTGCCTTCGATTTCGGCAAAGCCTGGGCAGGTGCCACCGGGAAGGAATGGCATCCGAGATGCTGGGCGGGGACGCGGCGTGGCCGAGGGGGCCTTGACGGCGTTGGCGGGGCCTGGGCACAGGGGCAGCCGCAGGGAGGCAGGGATGGCAAGGCGTGAAGCCACCCTGGAAGGAACTGGACCAAGGTCTTCAGAGGTGCGACAGGGTCTGGAATCTGACCTTACTCTAGCAGGAGTTTTTGTAGACTCTCCCTGATAGTTTAGTTTTTGATAAAGCATGCTGGTAAAACCACTACCCTCAGAGAGAGCCAAAAATACAGAAGAGGCGGAGAGCGCCCCTCCAACCAGGCTGTTATTCCCCTGGACTCCGTGACATCTGTGGAATTTTTTAGCTCTTTAAAATCTGTAATTTGTTGTCTATTTTTTCATTCTAAATAAAACTTCAGTTTGCACCTAATGTTGTATCCATTAAATATTACAATCCTTCTC